TGCCTCATTGAAATCTCAAGTTTTATTACAGTAAAAGCACTTAATGTTGACATTTCTGAAAGAATGAAGAGGCCGGGCACGGTGGCTCACGCCGGTAATCCCAGCACTTTGGGAGGCTGAGGCAAGCGGATCATGAGGTCAGGACATCGAGACCATCCTGGCTAACACGGTGAAACCCCGTCTCTACTAAAAATACAAAAAATTAGCCAGGCGTGGTGGCGAGCGCCTGTAGTCCCATCTACTTGGGAGGCTGAGGCAGGAGAATGGCGTGAACCCAGGAGGCGGAGCTTGCAGTGAGCTGAGATCGCCCCACTGCACTCCAGCCTGGGCGACAGAGCGAGACTCCGTCCCAGATAAATAAATAACCAACCAAATTAGCTGGGCGTGGTGGCGGGCGCCTGTAGTCCCAACTACTCAGGAGGCTGAGGCAGGAGAATGGCGTGAACCCGGGAGGCGGAGCTTGCAGTGGTCCTAGATTGTGTCACTGCACTCCAGCCTGGGCGACAGAGCGACTCCGTCTCAAAAAAAAAAAAAAAAAAAAAAGAAAAAGAATGAAGAGCCAGAGCCAGGCATAGTGGCACGCCTGTAGTCCCACCTACTCAGGAGGCTGAGGCGGGAGGATCACTTGAGCCCAGGAATTCAAAGCCAGCCTGCGCAACATAGACCCTGTCTCTAAAAATGAATTGGTTATAAAGGATGAAGAAAGGAAGGAGGAAAGGGAGAAAGAGAAGCCCTTATAGAGTGGGTGCATTTCTTGTATGTGGGGCCACTTTGTAAGAACAGGATTTTTCAAACTGGGCCCATACTGGTATGTGTGAAATCAACTTAGTTGGTTATGGCCATTTTTTTTTAAAAGGAAATATCAGTGATCACTATAGTGTAAGTATATTGTTTCGTGAAACCCATCTTAGTTATGTATTATGTCTGTATGTGTAAGATTGTTATATAAAATGTATTTCTGTGGTTAAATATTCAAAGAAATTGGAGAACCATTGCTACAAGGGGACAGAGGACTCCGTGTGAGCTCTCCTGCCTTCCCTGAATAAACTTACACAATTTAGTGCTGGGACATTTGGACCTTTTCTGAAAATTTGAGTCAGGGAGAGCATCTTGGGGAGGTGGGAAGGAAGGTAGAAGGAGCAAAGCAACACCCCCCTGAAGCCTGGGAATATTGTCAGAACCTTAAATATAATTCAGCTCACCATTCTGGGTAAGGACAGACTCTACCAATGAAAATGGGTGATTACCAGCTGTGAAACACAAAAACATACTTTTACGGTTACACATTCCTTTACAAACAACCGTGTACATTTCAGCCTCCTGCCCCACCATTTCTTTTCTCCAGGAGGGAAGGCTGCATGTCGAGGTGGTCATAGAATGTTGAGTATCATACTTTCCTACCTCGCTTTTATTTGCGCGGGTTTAAATGCGCCTTAACAGAACCCGTGCAAAGGCTTGCCAACTGTCTGGCTGCACCGGATGAGTAGAGCATCTTCCTTGGTGGCAGGTGGGTGCGAGGAGGAGGGGCCTGGGCTTTTCTCCGGACAGTGTTTGCCCAGAAGACCATCATCCCTGGACTACGTTAGGAGTAAGTGGCACCGCTCCGAGGTGGGGGAAGAAGGGTTATAAAGGGGGGAGTCCACCACACATGGTCTTGAAGAAGCTTTTATAAAAGGCAAAGGCATCTTTGCCGGACGTTGTTGCAAAGGAGTAGAAACAAGCAGACGAAAACATCCCAAAGGGTAACCACTAGCATTGCTGCTTCTTGCAACATTCATCCCAGGCTTCCAGCTCAGCCCGCCCCAGGCCAGGTGATCGGCCGCCACATCCCCTGCGACTGAAGCACCTGCTCCTCCATGAACCTGCCAAGAGCTGAGCGCCCTCGCTCCACACCGCAGCGCAGCCTCCGGGACTCCGATGGGGAAGACGGTAAAATCGATGTCCTGGGAGAGGAGGAAGATGAAGACGAGGTGGAAGACGAGGAGGAGGAGGCGAGACAGCAGTTCCTAGAGCAGTCACTCCAGCCGGGGCTGCAGGTGGCCCGGTGGGGCGGGGTTGCGCTTCCCCGAGAGCACATCGAGGGCGGCGGCGGCCCGAGTGACCCCTCAGAGTTTGGCACCAAGTTCAGGGCACCGCCAAGGTCTGCGGCGGCCTCTGAAGATGCCCGGCAGCCGGCAAAGCCCCCCTACTCGTACATCGCGCTCATCACCATGGCCATCCTGCAAAACCCGCACAAGCGCCTCACGCTCAGCGGCATCTGCGCCTTCATTAGTGGCCGCTTCCCATACTACCGCCGCAAGTTCCCCGCCTGGCAGAACAGCATCCGCCACAACCTCTCGCTGAACGACTGCTTCGTTAAGATCCCCCGCGAGCCGGGCCACCCAGGCAAGGGCAACTACTGGAGCCTGGACCCCGCCTCCCAGGACATGTTCGACAATGGCAGCTTTCTCCGGCGTAGGAAGCGTTTCAAGCGCCACCAACTGACCCCGGGAGCCCACCTGCCCCACCCCTTCCCTCTACCTGCTGCGCACGCCGCCCTGCACAACCCCCACCCAGGCCCTCTGCTTGGGGCCCCTGCCCCGCCGCAGCCAGTCCCGGGGGCCTACCCCAACACCGCCCCCGGGAGATGCCCTTACGCTCTGCTGCACCCGCATCCTCTTCGCTACCTACTGCTCTCGGCCCCCGTCTATGCCGGGGCACCGAAGAAAGCAGAAGGCGCGGACCTGGCGACCCCGGCACCCTTCCCGTGCTGCAGCCCTCACTTGGTCCTCAGCCTTGGGAGGAGGGCAAGGGTCTGGCGTCGCCACCGGGAGGCGGATGCATCTCTTTCAGCATTGAGAGTATTATGCAAGGGGTCAGGGGAGCGGGTACAGGGGCTGCGCAGAGTTTGTCCCCGACCGCGTGGAGCTACTGCCACCTGCTCCAGCGACCATCAAGCCTGTTGCATCCCCAAACCGCTGCCCCTTTGCTGCAAGTGTCCGCCGCCGCTGCTGCTCGGACAATTTTGCAGCAATAGCAGCAGCATCAGGAGGACTGCGCCAACGGCTGCGCTCCCACCAAGGGCGCGGTGCTGGGCGGGCACCTGTCGGCCTCGTCGGCGCTGCTGAGGTATCAGGCAGTGGCGGAGGGCTCTAGGCTGACATCGCTGGCTGCCCCTTTGGGCGGAGAGGGGACCTCACCAGTTTTTTTAGTATCGCCCACGCCCAGTTCCCTGGCCAACTCCGCAGGGCCCTCCTAGAGCCAGGTGGGAGTGGGGAGCGACCCGCAGCTGCTCACTCCACCTTGCGCGGCCCATACTGGGCGTGTGCATCTGAATCCCGCTGGAGAGCAAACACGAACTTCTGTTCGTTCGCTGCAAAATGGTTAGAAAGATTACATTCCTCTAAGCTGGATTACGTTCCTCTAAAAACCACCTGAACGTAACCTTCGCAGGGCGTCAAGTCATCTTTTCTTGCCTTCGGTTGTGGCTTCTATGGCTGTCCCGATTTGCACATTGTCATCTTTGAAGGTTAGTGACATAGCATTCATCTTCTGTTGTCACCTTTTCCGTCATTCCCTGTATGCCTGATGGACAGGTTTCACTGAAGTTCAGAGAACAGCATGCAAAATTAGCTACCAATTAATCTTTATGAAGTGAGCTGCATTTCTAGCCACACTGAGCTTATGTTTTAGCAGGAAGCATTTTTGGGAAATGTTTATGTTAGAGTTTGCCCTTCTTGACAAGGTGAGACATAAATGTCTACTTTAGAGACATGAATTAAGATGGGAAGATATTTGGGGGAATCATTTACTCAAACGCTAAGTAATAAAGGTACACAAAGGGCAAATTATACTAGATTTCTTTCCCACTTGTTTTCTATGTCTCTTGCAATTCACCTTGATTCCCTTCAGTTTCTGTTTAATGTAGAAAGTGGCATTTTCATTATTTTAAGCTTCTAGCACAATGAAAGAATTTCTCTTTTTCATGAACAGGATCATAAATGGAAGGGAGGAAGAGTGTCCTATATCATATTTATTGTTCAACAAAACACTGCTCCACGGCTTCAATTCAGTTTAAAAAAGAGAATTTATTGAATATCTAACACATACATAAAAGGCAGTAAAGACAAATGAGAAGAGGGGAGGATATTGAAGTATACGGACTTCAATGCTGAGTTTTACATCT